GGTTCAAGCGATTCTCGTGCCTCAGCCTACTGAGTAGCTGCGATTACAGGCGCGCGCCACCACGCCCGGCTAATTTTTGTATTTTTAGTAAAGACGGGGTTTCACCACGTCGGCCAGGCTGGTCTCGAACTCCTCACCTGAAGTGATCCACCCGCCTCGGCCTCTCAAAGTGCTGGGATTACAGGCTCGTGAGCCACTGCGCCTGGCCTTCAGATCTTAAACACCACTTCCTTGGTACAGCATTCAGAGACACCTCCATATTCCTCTCCCCTTACTAAAGGTTCCTTCTTACGGCACCCTGCATTTTTCCTTCATGACTTTATCACAGTTTGTAATTGTCTATTTATTTTAATTAATCTGTCTGTGTCCATAAACTGTGAGCTCCGCCGGGACCTTGTTTGCCCTGCTCTCTGCTATGTCCTCAATATCAACAGTGGACTAGGATCACAGCAGGCTTTCATCAAATATTTATGGGAAACAGTCCAGTCCATTCCTGAACTCGGGTTCAGAAAAGGATAGCGACCTGTCCAAAATCACACAGGTTAGCGGCAGACTTGATCCCGAGTCTCCTAACTGGCAACCCAAGACTCTATCCCCGGAACTGGCAAGAATCTTCCTGAACTACCCCGATAAAATTTTGAGTGCCAAAGAAAGTCCCAGAAAGGGAGTGAGTAGAGCAGTGTGGAGAGTAGGAGGAAAGTGATTTGACTTGGCCCCTCCTCTCTTGACGTTGAGCATACTGCAAACAGACACTATACGTGGCAGGGCGGCTACAGAGTGAACCAGCGACAGGGTAGCCATTAAAAGAGGCCAGGGAGCGGACAGAGGAGTAGAGGGCAGTACTGCGCAGTAGACTGCACAGGCGCAGTCGAGGAGCTCCGCTCCTTTCTCCTCAGCCCCGCCCCGCCCCATTTCTGCCGAATCACAGAAGTTCAAGAGCGGTCAGCTGATGCTACGCTGTGCGGTCACGTGACAACGGGGGCGAAGCGCAGGCGCAAGGAGCAAGCGCAGATTGTGGGCGGCTGTGTCAGCTGACCCAAGGGGCCTTCGAGGTGCCTTAGGCCGCTTGCCTTGCTCTCAGAATCGCTGCCGCCATGGCTAGTCAGTCTCAGGGGATTCAGCAGCTGCTGCAGGCCGAGAAGCGGGCAGCCGAGAAGGTGTCCGAGGCCCGCAAAAGTGAGTTTCAGGGTGGGGCTGCCCGGCGTGGCCTTCCTGATATAGCTCTCTCCTTTGAAAACAGGAAAGAACCGGAGGCTGAAGCAGGCCAAAGAAGAAGCTCAGGCTGAAATTGAACAGTACCGCCTGCAGAGGGAGAAAGAATTCAAGGCCAAGGAAGCTGCGGTGGGGCACCATTTGTTTTTGTTACTGCTTTAAATCCCTCCGTGACATCACTCCCCATCTCCAGGCATTGGGATCCCGTGGCAGTTGCAGCACTGAAGTGGAGAAGGAGACCCAGGAGAAGATGACCATCCTCCAGACATACTTCCGGCAGAACAGGGATGAAGTCTTGGACAACCTCTTGGCTTTTGTCTGTGACATTCGGCCAGAAATCCATGAAAACTACCGCATAAATGGATAGAAGAGAGAAGCACCTGTGCTGTGGAGTGGCATTTTAGATGCCCTCACGAATATGAAGCTTAGCACAGCTCTAGTTACATTCTTATGATATGGCATTAAATTATTTCCATATATTATATAATAGGTCCTTCCACTTTTTGGAGAGTAGCAAATCTAGCTTTTTTGTACAGACTTAGAAATTATCTAAAGATTTCATCTTTTTACCTCATATTTCTTAGGAATTTAATGGTTATATGTTGTCTTTTTTTCCTATGTCTTTTGGCTCAAGCAACATGTATATCAGTGTTGACTTTTTCTTTCTTAGATCTAGTTTAAAAAAAAAAAAAACCACATAACAATTCTTTGAAGAAAGGAAGGGATTAAATAATTTTTTTCCCTAACACTTTCTTGAAGGTCAGGGGCTTTATCTATGAAAAAGTAGTAAATAGTTCTTTGTAACCTGTGTGAAGCAGCAGCCAGCCTTAAAGTAGTCCATTCTTGCTAATGGTTAGAACAGTGAATACTAGTGGAATTGTTTGGGCTGCTTTTAGTTTCTCTTAATCAAAATTACTAGATGATAGAATTCAAGAACTTGTTACATGTATTACTTGGTGTATCGATAATCATTTAAAAGTAAAGACTCTGTCATGCATTTTTCCCCATTCTTTTTTTTTTCCCTGTCTCCGTGACAACCAGTGGTTCTTCATTTTTGATCATGCGAAATGCATTTTGACCCAGATGGTCTGCAGAACTTCACTTAGGACATTAGCACACAAATAGCACACATATCACATACCCATTTATATACATAATTAGAAAATGTTCCTGATACATGTGTCATGTGATTTCTTCCAACAAATGTTTTGGAAAACAGCAAGCAACTAGTCTGTAGGTTGTCTTTTCTCTAGAGATCCTTGTCCTGGGACAGCCTGGGGCAAGTTATTAAGCATATTTCCTTCCTGGTGGGCTAGATGATGTGCATTATACCTGTAGTACCTTCATACTAGCCCTTACAAGTTAAATGTCCTGTGGCCATCTTAGCCGAAAGTCTTTGGTTGCAAAATCTTATAGGTAAAAACAGTTGAAAGAACATTATGGGATTTCCTTGCTTGTTCTGATACAATACAACTAGATGACCTTAAAAACCCTCATATTTAATATGACTCAGGATTTTATTTTTCAGACCACTA